TTAAAGTGGCCACAGCACGGAGCACTGACACAAAGAGACGATGGTTCTGGAAGGAGGGGTGGGATGCTCTGTGTCACTATTGTTTTCTAGATGGGATTCCGTGCACAGATCATCACAACTCACTGTGAGTGCAAGCAGGGGTGTAAATCGTGGGGCCGAAAAAAACCTTTGTGCAAAGATCCTTGCTCACTCACTGATATGCACTTCTCAGCTATAGATTCATGCTTTTCCACTTGTTGAAACGTCCCTAAATATCGCCCTCAATGTCCTGTTTGTGTCGCTGGCTCTCTGCCACTCAGCTAATAATGAAACAGCCTCAGTGAACCTGCAGCAGCAGCTGCCTTAGCTTCAGTGCCTACCCACCCCTGCAGCTGAACCACTTTGAATATTCCTTGATGGTGCAAGAGACAGTCTCACTATTCCCTTCACTGGCCTTCCTCTGTGTCCGTCACGGTTGGCATGAGCTACCTCCTGTGCATGTTATGGCGAGAAGGGATGAATGAGGAAAGACAGGGTGGTTTTATACTTGATCCTGGGACAGTCACTGGGTAAGGAAGGGTTTGGGGTTGCTCCCCCAGGCCCCCCTCAATGCGTGAAGGCCTGAGCCAGGTCAGCTGGCAGAGGTGTGTGTATGTTTAACTTAGAACTGAATGTTGAAGGCTTTGTGACCCAAAGGGAAGAATTATTGGGATCTGATGCCCTAGCAGGGGAAATTCCAAGCCCAAAAAGCTACAGTTAGAATTCAGAACTGTGTTGTTACCCTGCCTCTGAGTTTTCCTCTACGTTCAGCTCCCCTTTTGTGGATGATCGTGAAGCTGTTTACATGTTGTCCTCTTCCGTGAACTGATCCCTGTAAACAGTGACAGGATTTTATCCAAATATTTCTGATTTCTAAGGGAAAAATAGAGCAATTTCTTCCCAGTGCCCTTCTGTTGACCTTGCCTGGGGGAGAGGCCAGCAGAGCTAAGGATGACCTCACCCCCTTCCAGCAGGATTTCCTGGGATGTACAGAACCTCCTTCTTCAGCTGTCCCTCTGTGATCAGCCACATTCAATCTATAAACTTCCAGTGCAGATGATGGGGACATCTAATATTGGGTCTGTTCACATTTCAGCAGGAGGTGAAACACACAAAGTAATCATTAGGCTTCCTGAAGTCCCAAGGACGGACTAACCATTAAAAATGTCTCTACCTTCAGGAGTCCCCGGCGTGCAGTGGAGCCTCGCTGGGGGAAATGACAGCTTGGACCATGGGCGCCCGCGGTCTGGACAAGCGAGGAAGTTTCTTTAAGGTAAAAGGAAGCCTTGATTGGGATCTCAACTCCCTGACGTCATACTATTTTTGTCTTTGAATAGCTCATTGACACAATTGCCTCGGAGATCGGAGAACTGAAACAGGAGATGGTGCGGACAGATGTCAACCTGGAAAATGGCCTGGAACCCGCTGAAACCCACAGGTGACCAGAGACACGGTTAGGTGATGGGTGCGCCAGCTGACCGTGCCGCTTCTCTTTCTCCTAGCATGGTAAGACACAAGGATGGTGGCTATTCCGAGGAAGAGGACGTGAAGACCTGTGCCCGGGACTCAGGCTATGACAGCCTCTCCAACAGGCTCAGCATCTTGGACCGGCTCCTCCACACCCACCCCATATGGCTGCAGCTGAGTCTGAGTGAGGAGGAGGCAGCAGAGGTCCTGCAGGCCCAGCCTCCGGGGGTAAGACTCAGAACCTCGGGAAGCAGGTTGAACCTAAAGCTTGTATTTCTTTTCCCTCCACTAGATCTTCCTGGTTCATAAATCTACCAAGATGCAGAAGAAAGTCCTCTCCCTCCGCCTGCCCTGTGAATTTGGGGCCCCACTCAAGGAATTTGCCATAAAGGAAAGCACATACAGTAAGTGGTCATTGGATGCTCAGGTCCTGACTGAATCAGCTGGTTTCTGAAATCTCTTTTCCAGCCTTTTCCCTGGAAGGCTCAGGAATCAGTTTCGCAGATTTATTCCGGCTCATTGCTTTCTACTGCATCAGCAGGTAAGGCCTCTTCCTCTCATATGGTTTCAAGGTACAAACATTCTCTCTTTTTCTGAACAATCAGGGATGTTCTACCATTTACCTTGAAGTTGCCTTATGCCATTTCAACAGCCAAGTCGGAGGCTCAGCTTGAAGAACTGGCCCAGATGGGACTAAGTAAGTGTGTGCCCCCTGCCTGAGTCTATCTAACATTCTTGTGTTCACTGATAATGACTTTCAGATTTCTGGAGCTCCCCAGCTGACAGCAAACCCCCGAACCTTCCACCTCCCCATAGGCCTCTTTCCTCCGACGGTGTCTGTCCTGCCTCCCTGCGTCAGCTCTGCCTTATAAATGGAGTGCATTCTATCAAAACCAGGACGCCTTCAGAGCTGGAGTGCAGCCAGACCAACGGGGCCCTGTGCTTTATTAATCCCCTTTTCTTGAAAGTGCACAGCCAGGACCTCAGTGGAGGCCTGAAACGGCCGAGCACAAGGACTCCCAACGCGAATGGCACGGAGCGGACTCGGTCCCCCCCACCCAGGCCCCCGCCACCCGCTATTAATAGTCTCCACACAAGCCCTCGGCTGGCCAGGACTGAAACCCAGACGAGCATGCCAGAAACAGTCAACCATAACAAACATGGGAACGTAGCTCTGCCTGGAACGAAACCAACTCCCATCCCTCCACCCCGGCTGAAGAAGCAGGCTTCTTTTCTGGAAGCAGAGGGCGGTGCAAAGACCTTGAGCGGCGGCCGGCCGGGCGCAGGCCCGGAGCTGGAGCTGGGCACAGCTGGCAGCCCAGGTGGGGCCCCGCCTGAGGCCGCCCCGGGGGATTGCACAAGGGCCCCGCCGCCCAGCTCTGAATCACGGCCCCCGTGCCATGGAGGCCGGCAGCGGCTGAGCGACATGAGCATTTCTACTTCCTCCTCCGACTCGCTGGAGTTCGACCGGAGCATGCCTCTGTTTGGCTACGAGGCGGACACCAACAGCAGCCTGGAGGACTACGAGGGGGAAAGTGACCAAGAGACCATGGCGCCCCCCATCAAGTCCAAAAAGAAAAGGAGCAGCTCCTTCGTGCTGCCCAAGCTCGTCAAGTCCCAGCTGCAGAAGGTGAGCGGGGTGTTCAGCTCCTTCATGACCCCGGAGAAGCGGATGGTCCGCAGGATCGCCGAGCTTTCCCGGGACAAATGCACCTACTTCGGGTGCTTAGTGCAGGACTACGTGAGCTTCCTGCAGGAGAACAAGGAGTGCCACGTGTCCAGCACCGACATGCTGCAGACCATCCGGCAGTTCATGACCCAGGTCAAGAACTATTTGTCTCAGAGCTCGGAGCTGGACCCCCCCATCGAGTCGCTGATCCCTGAAGACCAAATAGGTAAGTACCCTCTTTTTTAAAATATAAAATCTAGTGCAACCTATGTTTGTTATTTTTTATGAAGTTTACTCCGAAGTTCAAAACAACACCCAGCTCCACCTTCTCTCCCGGTTTGAATGGAAAAATCAGTTTCTCAAAGTAGCTGCTGACTGCCAGACTCAAAAATGTCTTCGGGAGTGACAGATTGGAGCTGCACAGTGATTCTGTTCAGGGATGGAGTTTGGTCCTCTGTGGGTCCAGCTGCCGCCTGCTGTGGTAACGTGTGTGTGTTACATGTGCCGGGTGTTTCTGGACGCGTGCTTCTCTGCAGGCTGTGCATACATACAAAGGTAGTTTTGTTATCTTCTGAGAGGCAGTGGGTATTTTGTTCTGTCTTGGTTGCAAGTAAACTTTTTATTGAGGTGTAGCATATGTTCAGAGAGCACAAAACTCACGTATGCATTGGAATGAGTTTCCACCGCAAGCTTACCTGTGGGACAACTACCAACCCCTGGATAAGCAGAACCTGACCAGCATCTAGGGACCCCGGGCCCCCTGTTCTCCCTCAAGGTTACCATCCTGCTGGCTCCTCATCCCATACACTTCTGTAAGCAGCACGGCTTGGGAGTAAGCAAAAACTGAAAAAGACAAGTTTGTTTTGTGTAACTTTAAAATAAGTAACATAGTTTGGAGGTCACATGAAAGGTGTTTTCTCCAACTTCAAGGGGAAATTCTTTCTTTATAATCTCATTTAAAGGATGAGTTGCTAATGGTTACTTTGGCCAAGGCAAATTTGAATTTGGCAAGCAGTCTTTTCTTCCAGGGTGAGAATGTTGAAGGTTCTTTGTTTGTTTGTTTGTTGTTTTTAATTTTAGAAGGTTGACTCTTGAAGGTTAATTTCAGAGACTTTATTCACCAGGCAGCAGGAGCCTTTGGAGCTACCAAACATTTCCAGGCGGTTCAGAAGCTACACCCCAATTTTTTCTTTCTGATTGGGTCCATTTGTTGAAAGTAGTAAACAGTGTGTGATAGAGGGCTCTTTCTCTTTCTCTGTCTCTCTCTCTCTCTCCTCTCTTTTTTCTCGTTTAAGTGATTTTCAGCAGCTCTTTGATTTTCTCACAAAGGAATCAAAGCCTTGTTTGTTTTCTTGTGGTTTGACTGAGGCCAGGCCTGGTTGATCAGGGCGTGGTTAAAGCTGGGGTGTTGCTGGAGTGAGTGGCTAAAGGAATGTGCCCTTGTGAGGTGCCTTCTAATTGAAAAAGACATCAAGGAGACAGCAGAATATCCACACAGGCTGCCTTTTTCCCCATCCCACCAGAGACCCGCTCTCAAGGGAGACCATATCTGACTCAGTATTAACAGAAACCCAACCTGCAGGAGAAGCTTCCTCTTAGGGGCTGGGGTCAGAGGGGGGTGCAGCCAGGCAGGGGCTGATGTCAGGCCTGAGCTATGTGGCCAGCGGCGCCAACCAGCCCACAGTGCCTGGCCTTCCCTCCCTGCTGATGCTGTAAGAACCAACCCAAGTTAGTCCCGGGAAGCTCTTCAGCCAGCTCCTTTTGTAGTTAAATTCGGATGTGGTACTTGCTCTTAGAACTCAAGGACTCACTCATTTTCTCCAAAAAACATGCTAAAATTATGTATTTCACTACTCTAGAAGGATGCAGCCTTTAATTTAAAATGATTTATGGAGCTTCGAGTATAAGCCCGGCAGCCTGTCCAAGCTATTCCAGTGGGTCCTCACCTCACCCCTGTGAACAGGCATCGTCATCCCTTAAGGATTGGAGGAAGGCAAGGAGGGCTCTGCCAGGCCATGCCATTTGTCTGACAGCCACACTCTCTAGTAAACTAGCAGGTGCGGTATTTGAACTTCCATTGGATCAGAAGCCCACGTTTGCTGAGCTCACTGTTCTGCTGCTGCTGCTTGTGTTTCTATTTTCTCATCAGTAGTTCAGGGGAATTGTAACTGCAGGGACAACCCTGTGTTGAGGCAGCTCAGACTAAAGCTCTCTGTTGAGTTATGGATATGGCCTCCACAAGCATTGCCATGCTTTTTCTGTGGGTTTGTTTGGTTTGGTTTTTTTAAACTTTTGCACTAAAAGCAGTCAGTTCCTCCTGTTTCTTCACCAGTGAAACAGCATTCTGTTTTGAAAGTATAGTGACAGTGCTAGGCTTTTGAAATAAAGAAGGTGAGTGGGAGCAGAGGTCAACCTGAGAAACTCATCACAAGTCCAGGTGGAAGGAAAGATGCGACCCTAACTATTAGAAAGCCAGTCCCCATAGAGGTGCACTTTATTAGATTAGGCCTCTGACCAGAACATGGACTTAGCCAGCCCACTTGTCTATGTGGGCTTAAAAACTGGTCTATGTCTGCTTTAAAAAAAAAAATCTAGTTCTATCCTCATTTCCTATAGCTTCTGAAGAAGATAGCTCTGAACTAGAAGACAGAATTCTAATTTAAAGCCTAGATTTATGGAACAACTTGAAGTCAAGAAGGTAGGAGGAGATAATACACTGGTTTAATCCATGTATGTTAGAGCAGTCATTCTTAGGTGAAAATGACCCTGTGAATGCATGCACATGTATCCCTTTAGTATATGGAGATACTACTCATCTGTCTTCTTCAGAGGGTGGTTCTTCAGTTACATAGAGAAAAGCTAATGAGAAAAACAAATAGTTCTCAGTCACTTTCCTTTTGCCCATGTGCTGGTGTCACTATCCTTTCTAGCACTTTCTAGACAAGTGCAAATGATAAACAGTGAATCAATCTCAAAACCGAAAAACTGCCCCTGTAAATGATTATGTTCTCTCATGGAGAATTTGCATTCTATTTAGACTACCCTTTGGAGCACTTCCAACCAAAAGCCCTGCTATGCAGAGGTTCCTGAATACATGTTCATTGCCTGGCACCAGCTTGGCTCTCCTGGTTGGAGAGACACGGGCTCGTTCCTGTGTGTGCCAGCTCTCTATTCATTCCAGGCCACATACTGGGCTTCCCTCCCAGAGAGCCATCACCTACTCTCACCCTTCCAGAGTGGTACATGGAAGAACAGACAAATGCTTTAATAAGAAGTGTGCAGTTTGGGGGCCCTACTTAAAGTATTGGGATCAACCTCTTCACGGACAGTGTGCTGCGCTCATTACTGATGACCCATGCTATAGGATGTAGATGGGGTGAAATCACTTCCTGCTTCAACACACGTTCCTCACTGGTGGGTGTTCACATCCCACCACTCTTGCTTTAGTCTTTTTCAACCCATGGGGGATATCCAACCAAAGTTTCTGGTAGAGAAATCTTCATTTTGCAGAACTTGTTGCAATGGTGTGGTTAGTGTTTTCATTTTAGTAAAATGATGTTTATTTCTGACTTGATGTCAGTCTTGGGAAATCCCTCTGTTTTCAAGGCTTGTTTCAAGAAAAACAAAATTTGTCCAAATCCAAACATGTTAGTAATCTTAAATTTTCTATTTCATTCAGATACTCTCCACAGACTATCAGCAGTGATACAAAAGAGCCAACTATTCATATTCCTAGAAGTCAGTAGCAGAAAAGAGACAGTACTGTGCTTATTTAAGTGCTACAAACCAAAATGTATGTTTTCTCCAAAGAGCAATTTAACAATTTGAAGAAAAAGTACCCTTAAAGTCAATTTCCACATATTTCAAAGGTCACTTCGATTTACGTATCTGAGTGTTTTTTGTTTGTTAATAGAGAAATGATACGGAAAATGTGGTTAGACACCGGAGAGTATAGCGCATATAGAAAAGGTGATTGAAATGATTCCCGGGGAGTTAAACAATCACAACTACTCTGGTTCAGATCTGGGTTTTTTTTGTTTTTGTTTTTGTTTTCAAATGAGTATTTAAGCTGGCTCTAGCTTCAATATCTAGTGTGACTTGTTTTTAATTTTTCAGGTCACAGTTTGGTTCAAGCCCCTGAGTTATCTGGGTTATTTTTTAAGATAAAGAGCTATTCTGGGGCCAGGTGCAGTGGCTCACACCTGTAATCTCAGCACTTAAGGAGGCCGAGGTGGGTGGATCACCTGAGGTCAGGAGTTTGAGACCAGCCTGGCCAACATGGTGAAACCCAGTCTCTACTAAAAATACAAAAAAATTAGCCAGGCATGATGGTGGATGCCTGTAATCCCAGCTACTCAGAGGCTGAGGCAGGAGAATCACTTGAACCCGGGAGGCGGAGGTTGCAATAAGCCGAGATCATGCCATTGCACTCCAGCCTGGGCAACAAGAGTGAAACTCCATCTCAAAAAAAAAAAAAAAAAAAAAACTCTTCTGAGAGGTGTAGCCAGGGAGGCATGTTAGTGCCAAACAGAGATTAAAACCTTGAATCTTCTGACTTCTGATCTAGTACATGTGACCCTATCG